GGGATGGGAGAGAGAGAGAAATATTTGCAGGAAGCTACCCATTTTTACTAGTTATTTCTTGGACACGTGTCAACTATGTGCCATGTGCTTTACATACACTATTTTCAATCCTCACAACTTTATAAGATAGGAACTATCATCTTCTTGTTACAGATGAGGAAACAGACTTAATAAGGTTAAGCAAGCTCTCCAAAGCTTCACAGCTATGTTTCTGTCCTATGGCAAAGACTGGGAGCTTGCCACTACACCTACAGCCTCCCAGTCTACAGGCCATTTTCTCTGACATCTGGGATGTTCTTCTTGACTAACTCCTAGATTTCATCTCCATTCTGAACCTTTCTCCCTTGTTTCTGCTTTCTGTGAAAATAGGACTCCTCCTTCCACTCTGCTGGCTTTCCCAAGGAGCTCGCAGGAAGTGGAAAGTAGTGGAAAATGCAGAAAAAGCTGGGCTCCTGCCCTGTCTCCCCAACCCTGGTACGCTGATCCCAAATCCTTCCTTTCTTGAACCCTCTGCCCACCTTCTCACAGACACGGCAGCAACCCACAGAAAAACATTTTTAGAAAAGAAGTATCCATTGGTGGTGCTGGAGAGAGGCAGTGTATGATTGAAAGGAAGGCTGGAGTAATGGAGAGACCAAGCTATGAAGCTAGAGTCACAAAAAGACTGATCCCTAAAGAGCAGCTTTTACAGAGGTTCATTTCTCCGTAGGCCCTCTCCTCCTTTGGCCTCTCTGTAGGGGCTCCCTCAACACGGTCCCTCGATGAGATATGAGTGTCACGTTCCCTCGGTGAACTCTCGCCGGCTAGTGGCTCCTTCATCTGGAGTGAGACCGGAAATAAGTGACCCCAGCTGATTCTGCAACGCCCATCTCTCTCTGCGACCCGCTTCGCAAGCTTCGGTTCCGGGCGTACTCGCTCCCTCCCTCCTTCTCTTCCTAGGCTTCAAGAGGGCGGACTTCCCTCCTCGGCTTCTCCTGCATTGGCCGAGAAAACTCACCAATAGGGAGCTCCGGGAGGCGGGCTTAGAACGCCACCGACTTGAGGAAGCCCAGTACATTTCAAGTTGGTCGCGGCTTGGGCTCCGCTTTGGGGAGGGGCAGCAGGTAAGGCTTGACCTGGTTCGGTCCGACACTTGTTTCTTTTTCTCTTTGTTTTTGTCTTTATTAGGTTTATTCACTGGATCTCTGAATACCCAGGCCCCCTCCACCATGGCCAGCCGGGGTGGGGGCCGGGGTCGTGGCCGGGGCCAGTTGACCTTCAACGTGGAGGCCGTGGGCATTGGGAAAGGGGATGCTTTGCCCCCACCCACCCTGCAGCCTTCTCCACTCTTCCCTGTGAGTCTCTCCACTCCCTTCCCAGACTCTCACCCTGAACTGACCACTGCCCCTGCCTCTTTAGCCCTTGGAGTTCCGCCCAGTACCTTTGCCCTCAGGCGAGGAAGGGGAATATGTCCTGGCACTGAAGCAAGAGCTACGAGGAGCCATGAGGCAGCTCCCCTACTTCATCCGGCCAGCTGTCCCCAAGAGAGGTCAGTTGGAATGCTAGCATCATATTCTGAGTAGGGATAAAACTTTGACCCTTCCACCCCTCAGATGTGGAGCGTTATTCAGACAAATATCAGATGTCAGGTCCGATTGACAATGCCATCGATTGGAACCCTGGTAGGTGATGGGCCCTTTCATTGACTGCCCTTCCTATTGACATTTACGTTCCCACTATTCCCAGATTGGCGGCGTCTACCCCGGGAGCTAAAGATCCGAGTGCGGAAGCTACAGAAGGAACGTGAGTGTATCTGGAAAAAAGGAGGGAGAAGATCTGAAGGTTTACCTTTTGATCCCTCCACCAGGGATTACAATTCTGCTCCCCAAGAGGCCCCCTAAGACCACAGAAGATAAGGAGGAAACAATACAGAAACTAGAGGTGAGGAGGAAGTGTGCATAGAGACCTCCTGATGAGTTTCTATTCCTATTCATCCCCACATGAGACCCTGGAGAAGAAGGAAGAAGAAGTAACTTCAGAGGAGGATGAGGAGAAAGAAGAAGAAGAAGAGAAGGAAGAGGAGGAAGAAGAAGAGTATGATGAAGAAGAACATGAAGAGGTGAAGGGGACTCCTTCCACCTTAGTCCCCCTATTGACTTTTACTTTTTTTTTTTCCATTTCAGGAAACTGATTACATCATGTCATATTTTGACAATGGAGAGGACTTTGGTGGTGACAGTGATGACAATATGGACGAGGCTATATACTGAAGAAGGACTCTGGACCCTCGTGTCTTTCTTTAGGATACAGAGAGTAACTGTACCTATTATTTGTTTCTTCAGACAAGCAAATCATTTGGTCAGAGTTCATATAATCTGTCTGTTCCCTGGAGATGGGAATAGAGGATGATGACAGTTTATTTTCTACACTTCCCCTCCTTCCACATTTGTATCACCTTTGCTATCTTGGGGAAAGTGCAAAGGACAAACATCTCAATTGTATGAAGGGAGAAAGGAGAATTGAAAGAAGAACTGGGGTTGTTAGAGCTGAGATGACTGTACACATACCCCTGCCCAATTTATATAGCTCTTTGTGGAGATAATTAGGGGTGGGAGCAGTTTGAAGGAGTAAGCCTGGTTTTATACTTTTAAATAAAGTGTTTTTATCTGTCTCTCTGTTGTGGGTGAGGCCTGGTGACAGAGG